TCCAGGCCCAGGATCAGGATGCAGTACTCGTCCTTCTGAAACATGTACTTGTACAAGCCCGACAGCAGCGTGTACATCCTGCCCTGGGCACCCCAACATAGGTCAGTGTGCAGCCAGAAAGCACCTCCCCTCCCCCGGGCTTCTCCACGGTGGTCAGTGGCGCCCCACGTCCAGCCGACCGCTCAGGACGAGAGCCTGGGGGCCATTCCCGACTCCTCGTCCCTCTCCCACCCCGTCCCTCTGTAACTTCTCCCAGGTCAGCCGCCACTGTGTCCTGCTCACAGCAATGACTGCGACCTCTCCGCATACACATCGGTTCCGGCCCCTCCCCTGCTCGCGGGACTACCCAGCCGGGTGTTCACAGTGAGCTCAGCCGCGCTCCCGCCCTCCCCCGAGGCTTCGCTCCCACGCTTCACGCGCGCGGAACGGGGAACACACTCGCTGCAGCCCCGCCTGGGCCACGGCACCCTCGAGCGCCAGCCCCGCGCCCCACCCGGGAGCAGCGAGCCACCGGCGCGCTCCCCAGGAGCCCCTGCAGGCGCCGGGTAGGGACGCCCCATCACCCCATTTCTTAAAACGGGGACGGCCCTGGGGGGAGCGGACTACAGGGCGGGTGAGCAGCGGCGCGGCTGCTCCTGGAGTGCACCTGGAGGCGGCGCGCGGCTGGCAGGGAACGACTGCGAAGGAAGAACCTGGGTCGCGGCCCCCGGCTACGTCCGCCCCAAGCCGCCGCCGCCAGGTCTGAGGCTCCCCGACAAGCAGCCAAAGCTGGCTCCTGTCACACCCGCGTCCCACCTCGAGTCCTGGGCCGCCCCTCGGGCCTCGCGCCTCACCGCACAGCCTGCGGCCTACCTGCGTCCGCCGCGCCCTCGGAGCCGCTGCTGCTGACCCCCGCTGACCTCCGCTGACCCCGCGCTAACCCCGCGCGGCGCCTGACGGGACGCGGGCCGGCCTCAGGGAATGAGCTGAACCGCGTCCCAGCGGCCTCCGCGCTCCGCTTCCCGGCTGCCCCCGCGCGCCAAGCACTTCCGGAAGCGGCGGCGCTCGGGAGGAAGTGCCGATCGGCTGCTGGGGCGAAAAGGGGGCGCCGGGCCGCTCTAGCCGGTGAGGCCGGCGGGCTCTCTGTGGCTGCGGCTGGGAAACCGCGCGGAGGAGGTGCCCGGCCGGGGACCAGGTGGCCGCGGTTTGCGGGGACGCGGCCCTGGCACGCGGGGCTCAGCTGGCTTCTCTTCTTGCAGCCCTGGTCCAGCGCCTCCCTCTCTCAGCATGGACGAGGAGAGCCTGGAGTCGGCCTTGCAGACCTACCGTGCGCAGCTGCAGCAGGTGGAGCTGGCCTTGGGCGCCGGCCTGGATTCGTCTGAGCAGGCTGACCTGCGCCAGCTGCAGGGGGACCTGAAGGAGCTCATCGAGCTCACCGAGGCCAGCCTGGTGTCTGTCAGGAAGAGCAGCTTGTTGGCCGCGCTGGACGAAGAGCGCCCGGGCCGCCAGGAAGATGCTGAGTACCAGGCTTTCCGGGAGGCCATCACTGAGGCGGTGGAGGCACCAGCAGCGGCCCGTGGGTCCGGATCAGAGACCGTTCCTAAAGCAGAGGCGGGGCCAGAATCTGCGGCAGGTGGGCAGGAGGAGGAAGAGGGAGAGGACGAGGAAGAGCTGAGTGGGACAAAGGTGAGCGCGCCCTACTACAGCTCCTGGGGCACTCTGGAGTATCACAACGCCATGGTGGTGGGAACGGAAGAGGCGGAGGATGGCTCGGCGGGTGTCCGTGTGCTTTACCTGTACCCCACTCACAAGTCTCTGAAGCCGTGCCCGTTCTTCCTGGAGGGAAAGTGCCGCTTTAAGGAGAACTGCAGGTAAAGCCCTTTGTTGTCAGATGCCAACCTTACTGAGCCCTGCCCCTTACGGCTCTGTCTGCAGGTTCTCCCATGGGCAGGTGGTCTCTCTGGATGAGCTGCGCCCCTTCCAGGACCCAGACCTGAGCTCCCTGCAGGCCGGCTCTGCGTGTCTGGCCAAGCACCAGGATGGCCTCTGGCACGCAGCACGCATCACCGGTGAGGCTGGCCGTGGGGGCCTCCCGGGAACAGATTCTGACCTGCAGCTTGTCTCTGCCCCCAGATGTGGACAACGGCTACTACACAGTCAAGTTTGACTCGCTGCTGCTGAGGGAGGCCGTGGTGGAGGGGGACGGCATCCTGCCCCCACTGCGCACAGAGGCCACAGAGTCCGACTCAGACAGCGACGGTACGGGTGACTCCAGCTATGCCAGAGGTATGGCAGCAGCTGCGGAGCCCAGGAGCCAGCTGGGCCACTGCCCTCTGTCCATCTCTTGCAGTGGTGGGGTCGGACGCCGTGGACTCTGCACAGTCCTCTGCCCTCTGTCCGTCTCTTGCAGTGGTGGGGTCAGATGCTGTGGACTCTGGGACCTGCAGCTCTGCCTTTGCTGGCTGGGAGGTGCACACGCGAGGTATAGGCTCCAGACTCCTCACCAAGATGGGCTATGAGTTTGGCAAGGGTGAGTACAAGCTGCCCTGGAGAAGTGGGCAGGCCACAGCACTGCCATCCCCGTGCCTCCGCAGGTTTGGGCCGACACGCGGAAGGCCGGGTGGAGCCCATCCATGCTGTGGTGTTGCCTCGAGGGAAGTCGCTGGACCAGTGTGTGGAGACCCTGCAGAAGCAGACCAGGGTTGGCAAGGCTGGCACCAACAAGCCCCCCAGGTGCCGGGGAAGAGGGGCCAGGCCTGGGGGCCGCCCAGCTCCTCGGAATGTGTTTGACTTCCTCAATGAAAAGCTGCAAGGTCAGGCTCCTGGGGCCCTAGAAGCCGGGGCGGCCCCAGCGGGGAGGAGGAGCAAGGACATGTACCATGCCAGCAAGAGTGCCAAGCGGGCCCTGAGCCTGCGGCTCTTCCAGACTGAGGAGAAGATCGAGCGAACCCAGCGGGACATCAGGAGCATCCAGGAGGCTCTCGCCCGCAACGCTGGCCGGTACGTGTGGGGCCCAGCTCAGGGCAAAGGGCGACCCCACGCTGACTAGTGAGCCCCTCCGCAGGCATAGCGTGGCGTCAGCCCAGCTGCAGGAGAAGCTGGCAGGAGCCCAGCGCCAGCTGGGGCAGCTCCGGGCTCAGGAAGCCGGCCTGCAGCAGGAGCAGAGGAAGGCAGACACCCACAAGAAGATGACTGAGTTCTAGAGACCCCACAAGCACTATGGACGAAGCGTGGGACCCCAGCACGGGCTGCCCTCAGGAAGACCAGTGTTGCCCGAGGAGGGGCCGGCCTGCTGGCCTGGGGCGTGCAGACACTGCTGAGTGGAGACAGAGCTGCGGGGTCCCATCTGGACACTTACTTGCCCACCTGCCAGTGTCTTGGGCATTTCCTTGGCAAGGACATTAAAGTGATTTCATCACAGTGTCATTCAGTGGAGATCAGCTGGCTGCAGGGTCTCT